TGGCCCCAACCGGTCCTTCCTTGTTCCGCGGTCCTAACACAATGAATGGTCCTAAGAGGAAAACGGCCTCGCGCTCCCGCTCCAGGCCCACTTCGCAGTCCCTAGTTCTCCCTACTGCCGCTCCAGTGCCAGAGCCCCTCCGAAGGCGGCCAGGACCTCCAACCACGCACAAGTCTGCAGCTCTCCCCAACTTTCCGTTCAGCTCAGTCTCCGAGGGTGCGCCAGAGCAGACACCCGGAGGAGTGGGGAGTGGCAGGGCGGGGCCGGGAGAATGCTGCCCCGGAACCCATAAATCTGGGCCCTGCCCAGGTAGGCCGGGACAGCTGGGGTGGCCTGGGCCGAGAGCCAAGAAAAGACACCCCATCTGGCAGCCCAACTTGGCGGCAACAGGTGGCCCGGCGCCCGGGGGTCTGGGAGGAAAGTCGCTCCGGGGGCGGGCCCCGTTGCCCCGCCGCGTCCCCATTGGTCATCAGGTTTCTTAAAATGTGACTCTGAATCTGTGTCCTTCCGCCGCAGAATTTAGTCCCACCGAAAGGGCAACCTGCCCGCGCGTTCCGCCGCCGCCGCCGCGCTTCCTCCTGAAGGTGACTGCGCCCGCGGGGACGCAGGGGGCGGGGCCCGGGTCGCCCGGAGCCGGGATTGGGCAGAGGGCGGGGCGGCGGAGGGATTGCGGCGGCCCGCAGCGGGATAACCTTGAGGCTGAGGCAGTGGCTCCTTGCACAGCAGCTGCACGCGCCGTGGCTCCGGATCTCTTCGTCTTTGCAGCGTAGCCCGAGTCGGTCAGCGCCGGAGGTGAGCGGTGCAGGAGGCTACGCCATCAGTCCCCACCAAGGGCCAGTCGCCCGGCTAGTGCGGAATCCCGGCGCGCCGGCCGGCCCCGGGCACGCAGGCAGGGCGGCGCAGGATCCAGGGCGTCTGGGATGCAGTGGAGCTCAGAGAGAGGAGAACGGCTCCTCACGCCTGGGGCCTGCTCTTCAGAAGTCCCCAGCGCCGTTCCTTCCAGATCAGGCGGGTCCGCCGGCTCCTTTCCCGCCCCAGCCCTACCCCCTCATTCTGGTCCCATCCTCTTCCTCCTGCCCCAATCCTCAATGCGCCTCCATCCTCGCCTGCCTTCTCTCGGTCCCTCGTGATTGATTCCACCCTTGCTTCCCCTTTCTCCGCGCCGCCTGTTCCGTGCTCGTTTTCCCCTCTTCCTCCTTAAGTCTGGTCCTTCCACCCCCTCCTCTTCAAGCTGTGCGTGTCCCCTGATTCTAATGCTTTCTGTGTAACTCATTGAAACTGCGTTCTGGTTCCCCTCCCGCGTCCATTCTCCATTCATGCGCGACCGCCCTTCCCGCGCCCCAGTTCCCTCTCGCCGCCCCTCCCCCTGCTTGCTGGTCACGTCCGCTCCCCCGCATCCCCTTCCTCGCCTGGCGTGTCCGCTCCCTCCCTCCCTCTCTGCTCTGGTCGCGCCCGCCCACTTGCTCCGGTCTCCGAGCGCGGTCCCACCCCCCTTTTCCATCACCGCCTCCCAGCTCCCAGCAGGCTCGGGCGGTGCTGAGGCCCCGTGTCCGGGGCGGGCGGGCGGAGGGCTGGGCTGGGTGCCCCGCGCGGCGGGCGGGATGCGGCGGCCCGGGGGCAGCTGGAGACTTACGTAACGTTGGCCTGCCCCGCTGCCGGGAGGCAGGGCGGTTGCCCCTGCGGCGCGGTGCCGTCCCCTGTGGCCGGGATTAGATGGGCGGCCTGCGAGGGCCTGGGAATGGCTCGGGGCCCGAGAGCTCGACCGGCCCTTGCCGGGTGGCCGCCAGGGACCACGCTCCATCTCGCCGCGGCCGGGCTGCACGTAGCGGCCGCGCCCAGGGCCCACCCCGCTTCACCGGGCGATGGCCTTGGGCCTCGTAACGGGCGGGATAAACCTCTGCAGGCTTTGCTGGGGCCTCCTGGCCCTCGCCCGTTCCGCGCCTCTCCGGCACGTTTCTTTCTTTTCCTTTCTTTTTTCTTTCTTTTTTTTTTTTTTAATTATCCGGCACATTTTTTAACAAATGCGTCCTGATTGTGGAACGCGGAGGCCGCGGGGTGGGGTGGGGATCTGGTTACGGAGGGGGCAGGAAATCTGTCGCGTTCACTGAACGCAAACGGTGTGGGTCAAGGGCTGTTTGGGGGTCAGAGTTAGAGACCAGGATGACTAGACGAGTCATAGCCCACCGAGCTCACAATCTTAAAATGTATCTCCTGTAATGCTGGGAGTGGGGTACGAGCTTCCTGCTGTGGGAGGGAGGGGGACAGGAAGCCTCGTAAGGTCTCACCAGGTGGCAAGCACACTGGATTAGAAGATGCAGGAAAGCACCTTCCAGTCTGAAGATCATTTAAAGACTCAGTCATGTAAGGGCATCCCTTGGCTTCTTAATCTACGTACTCCAGACCCAGGGCTTGGACCTTTGCTGGTACGGGTTAAAGTGAGGCCGACAGTGAAGGTCCACGTGGAGAGAGACATTGGGAAGTTGTCAAAAAGGCGTTTAGAATCAGGTTTGACTCATTAATTTCCTGAGACTCTGAAGGAGTTCAGCCTCTACACCTCAGTTTCCCCTGGGAAAACTGGGAGTAACATTTTCCTCATGATGGTTGAAAGGATTCATGCTTACGTGGATGTGGCACACTCAGTAAGTGTCTAATCTCTGGCGAAATACCCAGAAGAAAAGCCTGTGACTGAATATATTATTTTTGAGCACAATTACTTAGTCCACAATTGAGCATAAGGGCCTTGATCCATTGTCTTCCTACTGTCCCCAAACGCCTACAGCTAATCGTGAGGAATCAGGCTCTCTGAATAACCACGTGTCTCCTGGAAACCAGTTCCCCAAGGGATCTGGTTTAATATTGACAAAGTAACTGATAATGTAACTTTCCAACTCTCTGCTTGGAGCAGATGCTTTTTGGTCATCTGAGATTGGGACCTGTAGACAAAGGCAGGCAAGGAGGGGCTGAGTTAAGCCTTTGGTGTTCCGCTGTAAGTAGAATACTACCTACCAGAGGAACATTCCAGCCCTTGACTTGCTCTGCCTGCTGGTGAGATTAGGATTGGAGCCAGGGTCAGTAGCCCCCAGTTGGCCGTCTTGAGGGTGTGGCCACTCCCTAGGTCACAGAGGAGATGGAGGTCAGGACTCCCCTGCTGCAGCGTTGTTAGCAAATAATTTGCCCTTTGGTGGCCTGAGGTGCTGTGGGGGCAGGAGTGGGCTGTCTTGTGGGGAAGGGAAATGTAACGTATCACCAAATCTGTGGGGGAGTGGGGCTCTGTGGGGAAGATGACTCAACCTTTCAATTATTCTGCTTTTGAGAGAATTATCTTCGCTGGGTGAGTGGGGAAACTACATTGTGGTTCTTGCATACACTCAGCTTTTTCCTTAATCCTTGTGCAGCTCTCCAGGGCACACCGTATTCAGCTCTGAGCGGTCTTTGCTAGTGAGGCCAAGGAGCCACCCTGAGCCAAAAGGGGAGCATTATGTCACCGGAAGCCCAACCCCAGAGAACCAAAGGTATGACCTGATATTCAGTGGCCCCAGCCAGGTTACCACTCTCTTTCAATTTGTCTCGACCCAGGACCTCAGCAGCCATGTCGAAGCCCCATAGTGAAGCCGGGACTGCCTTCATTCAGACCCAGCAGCTGCACGCAGCCATGGCTGACACATTCCTGGAGCACATGTGCCGCCTGGACATTGATTCACCACCCATCACAGCCCGGAACACTGGCATCATCTGTACCATTGGTGAGTGGGTGTGCCCCTTCCCCCAAAAAAGGAATACTTGTGGCTTTAAAACTTTTCCTAATAGGCCCAGCTTCCCGATCAGTGGAGACGTTGAAGGAGATGATTAAGTCTGGAATGAATGTGGCTCGTCTGAACTTCTCTCATGGAACTCATGAGGTGAGCTGTGGCTGGACCCTATGGCCATTGTGGCACGCTTGTCATCTTCCTTCTTTTCCCCCAGTACCATGCGGAGACCATCAAGAATGTGCGCACAGCCACGGAAAGCTTTGCTTCTGACCCCATCCTCTACCGGCCCGTTGCTGTGGCTCTAGACACTAAAGGACCTGAGATCCGAACTGGGCTCATCAAGGGCGTGAGTATTCTGCGGAGAGCGAGGGGAAGGCTGTTTGGACTCTTGCTTACTCTCTTGTCCCTAGAGCGGCACTGCAGAGGTGGAGCTGAAGAAGGGAGCCACTCTCAAAATCACGCTGGATAACGCCTACATGGAAAAGTGTGACGAGAACATCCTGTGGCTGGACTACAAGAACATCTGCAAGGTGGTGGAAGTGGGCAGCAAGATCTACGTGGATGATGGGCTTATTTCTCTCCAGGTGAAGCAGAAAGGTACGTATGGGAGCTGGAGTCCAGTTGTCTAATCTGCCTCCCCTACTTACCCTTTTTCATACAGGTGCCGACTTCCTGGTGACGGAGGTGGAAAATGGTGGCTCCTTGGGCAGCAAGAAGGGTGTGAACCTTCCTGGGGCTGCTGTGGACTTGCCTGCTGTGTCGGAGAAGGACATCCAGGATCTGAAGTTTGGGGTCGAGCAGGATGTTGATATGGTGTTTGCGTCATTCATCCGCAAGGCATCTGATGTCCATGAAGTTAGGAAGGTCCTGGGAGAGAAGGGAAAGAACATCAAGATTATCAGCAAAATCGAGAATCATGAGGGGGTTCGGAGGCAAGTCCCCGTTGTCCCTGCTCCAGTCCCAGATAACCTCTCTCCCCCCAACTTTGTCCATCAGGTTTGATGAAATCCTGGAGGCCAGTGATGGGATCATGGTGGCTCGTGGTGATCTAGGCATTGAGATTCCTGCAGAGAAGGTCTTCCTTGCTCAGAAGATGATGATTGGACGGTGCAACCGAGCTGGGAAGCCTGTCATCTGTGCTACTCAGGCATGTGCCCACCCTTCCCCACATTCTCATGTCTACATCTCACTAATGCTCTGTCCCCTCCCAGATGCTGGAGAGCATGATCAAGAAGCCCCGCCCCACTCGGGCTGAAGGCAGTGATGTGGCCAATGCAGTCCTGGATGGAGCCGACTGCATCATGCTGTCTGGAGAAACAGCCAAAGGGGACTATCCTCTGGAGGCTGTGCGCATGCAGCACCTGGTGAGTTCTGGGGCCTGCCCCATCCCCCAGGGCTCGTCCCTCTGGACGGATGTTGCTCCCCTAGATTGCCCGTGAGGCAGAGGCTGCCATCTACCACTTGCAATTATTTGAGGAACTCCGCCGCCTGGCGCCCATTACCAGCGACCCCACAGAAGCCACCGCCGTGGGTGCCGTGGAGGCCTCCTTCAAGTGCTGCAGTGGGGCCATAATCGTCCTCACCAAGTCTGGCAGGTAGGAGGCGGCAGCGGCTCCCTGGAATGCCCGTCTCTTCTGTATGTCCCCCATCCCATCTCAGGTCTGCTCACCAGGTGGCCAGATACCGCCCACGTGCCCCCATCATTGCTGTGACCCGGAATCCCCAGACAGCTCGTCAGGCCCACCTGTACCGTGGCATCTTCCCTGTGCTGTGCAAGGACCCAGTCCAGGAGGCCTGGGCTGAGGACGTGGACCTCCGGGTGAACTTTGCCATGAATGTTGGTACGTGGCTGGAGCAGGGGCTAGAGCCTAGATTTACTCACCAACCTCCCTTCTCTTCCTCCAGGCAAGGCCCGAGGCTTCTTCAAGAAGGGAGATGTGGTCATTGTGCTGACCGGATGGCGCCCTGGCTCCGGCTTCACCAACACCATGCGTGTTGTTCCTGTGCCGTGATGGACCCCAGAGCCCCTCCTCCAGCCCCTGTCCCACCCCCTTCCCCCAGCCCATCCATTAGGCCAGCAACGCTTGTAGAACTCACTCTGGGCTGTAACGTGGCACTGGTAGGTTGGGACACCAGGGAAGAAGATCAACGCCTCACTGAAACATGGCTGTGTTTGCAGCCTGCTCTAGTGGGACAGCCCAGAGCCTGGCTGCCCATCATGTGGCCCCACCCAATCAAGGGAAGAAGGAGGAATGCTGGACTGGAGGCCCCTGGAGCCAGATGGCAAGAGGGTGACAGCTTCCTTTCCTGTGTGTACTCTGTCCAGTTCCTTTAGAAAAAATGGATGCCCAGAGGACTCCCAACCCTGGCTTGGGGTCAAGAAACAGCCAGCAAGAGTTAGGGGCCTTAGGGCACTGGGCTGTTGTTCCATTGAAGCCGACTCTGGCCCTGGCCCTTACTTGCTTCTCTAGCTCTCTAGGCCTCTCCAGTTTGCACCTGTCCCCACCCTCCACTCAGCTGTCCTGCAGCAAACACTCCACCCTCCACCTTCCATTTTCCCCCACTACTGCAGCACCTCCAGGCCTGTTGCTATAGAGCCTACCTGTATGTCAATAAACAACAGCTGAAGCACCTGTTTCCTCTCTTTTCTGCTGGGGAGGGGGAG